TCGTCTCTCTCCCCTTCCCTAGCGACCCCGTGAAGCCCAAAAGGAAGTGGCCCGGCACACTGTGTTCCCCGCCAGCCCTTTGGGTTTGGATTTTTGTGTTTTCATTCATGGCCCTATTTGGTTTTGTTGGATTCCCCAACAAGAGGAGACCATCCTTGACCTGGGAAGGTGGGAAGAGGTGAGGGCAAAGTGCATTAATCCACAGGCATTTTATTAGCATCAGCACAGCACTTTCTACTCCGTGGGAATTGGTTTCAGAGAGAAAGGTAGAAGGGGGAAACAGAAAAACTTACTAATTCAGCCAGAGTTCTCCGCTCGTTGCCGGCTTCCCTTCGCCCGGTTTTTCGATGAGAGAGGTGTCTGAAGCGCTGGGAGGGGGAATAGGTGCGTGGGTGGAATTCTGTGTTGGAGGAGAGGATGGGATTAATTGGGTGTTACTTGGTGGGAAGTTTCGGTGCAGAGGACATAATGCTGTTAGCGCGCGTGGCAGGGTCCCGCAGCTAAGGTTGAAGGAAGGACGCAAACCGAGTCTGGGCGATAGGGGGACCCCCCAATCCACCTTGGCGCAACGGACTGGCGACCGCACTCCCCACCTTCCGCGAGCGGGGAGAGGATGGTGGAGCTGCCCGGGAGGAAGCGCAGAGCGTGCTGCTGGCGGTGGCTTTGCGTAGCGCGGTGGCTCGAACTGTAGCTCGGCCTAAGTGCACATCAGACCAGATTTGCCCCGAGAACTCCTCGGACAGCGACAAGAAAAGAGTCCGAGGTTCTTTTTGTTTGTTTTTTGTTTGGGTTGTTGTTTCCCCAACTTGAGACAATATCTTGGTATGGATTCGATAAATAGGAAGGGGCTGTGGATGTTTAGGACGTTAGCCCGTGCTCTGCGTGCGCTCGGGGCGGATAAAGCGGCGCATTTGCATCCTAGGTCCGCCGCCTTCCTGACTGCGGCTGCCGCGGGCCGATTATTTATTGCGACCGTGCTGGCGCTCGCTGCTGCCACGCCGTGGCCGTCGCCGGGACCGGCGCCAGCTGCAGCCCGCCTCTTGCAGCCTGGCGCGACTGCTGTACTGGCCCCTCAGAGATTTCCCAGCAAGCAGGGTAGAGGGGGACGCAAGGGGACCTGGGGGGCGATCACCCAGAGCCTATATGGCCGGGAAATCTCCCCGCCTCGGCTACCCCTGACCGGAGCTGGACGCCGTTATAGACTCGGGTCCTCCCCCACCCCCACTCCAGCACCATGGAGACTGGTTGCACAGGCCGCCTGGCACGTCATGGCTGCTTCTGTCCAAACTGCGCGTCCCAAGGCGTTCTGGGGGCGCACGCTGGTTCAGGGAACACTCTGGCTTTGGGATTCTGCAATCGGAGAGACTACCTGTAGTCCTGAGGCCTGTAGGCCTGGCTGCTCTGAGGAGGATTGGCTATGGCAAAGAAGGACGGCTTTGGCTCCAGGAGAGGGCTGTGAAGGGCAGAGGCCGCACCTGTGTGCTTTGGGCTCTGGTCTGGGCTAGCGAGCTGGCTGGACCGAGGTGGCCTTCAAGGTCCCACACCTACATACTCCCAGACCACCCTCCAGGCTGGCAGAGGTGGAGCTGTTCAATGGGCAGCCCAGGGCAAGGGCAGACAGTGGGGCCCAGCTCGCCGTCCTGCCCCCCTTGGAGAGAAACTGAAAGGTAAGTCGCTTTCTGCGTGGCTTTGGCAGGGACTAACGCTGGACTCCATTTGACTCTTTTGCAGGCTACGTGTGCCGCCTGGCCATTCAAACTGTCAATTTTAGGTCCAGAAGTGTCCAAACCACAAGTTCTCAAAACTCTCTGAAAAATGGCTCCCTCCGAGTTAAGGTAAGCTCGCCTCCTGAGCGCTTTCAAGTTTACCATTCACCTTCTGCTGTTTATTTGTCTGCAGAGCGCCTGGACACCGGAAAAGGCGATTCCCTGAGCGCCTGGAGTTGGAGACAATTCCTGGTTCAGAATTTAAACATCTTTCTAGGTAAGCGCTGCTCCAAAACTCTTCGCCGCGTGCCCTCACCGCGCTGCGCTTCTCGCCCCACCAGGTCTGCGCGGGGCGGCCATTGGCGGCGGAGTGTCACGTGACCGCGGGGGCGTGCCAATGTGCGCCCTCACGGGTGTCAAACCCCTGTCAGAGTGTGCGATCAAGATCGTGAAACAACGCGATGCAAAAAGCGACCTACTACGACAGCTCGGCGATCTACGGTGGCTACCCCTACCAGGCAGCCAACGGGTTCGCTTATAATGCCAATCAGCAGCCGTACCCGGCGTCCGCCGCTTTGGGCGCCGACGGCGAGTACCACCGACCCGCCTGCTCCCTCCAGTCTCCCTCCAGCGCCGGGGGCCACCCCAAGGCACACGAACTGAGTGAGGCGTGCCTGCGCACCCTGAGCGCCCCACCTAGCCAGCCTCCAAGCCTGGGAGAGCCGCCCCTGCACCCGCCGCCGCCCCAGGCCGCGCCCCCTGCCCCACAGCCGCCTCAGCCCGCACCTCAGCCCCCTGCACCTACCCCTGCCGCGCCCCCGCCTCCCTCTTCTGCCTCCCCTCCTCAGAATGCCAGCAACAACCCTACCCCTGCCAACGCGGCCAAGAGCCCCCTGCTCAACTCACCCACAGTGGCCAAACAAATCTTCCCCTGGATGAAAGAGTCTCGACAAAACACAAAGCAGAAAACCAGCAGCTCCAGCTCAGGTAAAGGAGTGCCTTCTGGAAGAGGGTCCTCTTGACGCCGCTCTTCCTCTCTCTGTCCTCGCAGGCGAAAGCTGCGCTGGCGACAAGAGCCCGCCGGGGCAGGCTTCGTCCAAGCGCGCGCGCACGGCCTACACGAGCGCGCAGCTGGTGGAGCTGGAGAAAGAGTTCCACTTCAACCGCTACCTGTGCCGGCCGCGCCGGGTGGAGATGGCCAATCTGCTGAACCTCACTGAGCGCCAGATCAAGATCTGGTTCCAGAATCGCCGCATGAAGTACAAAAAGGATCAGAAGGGCAAGGGCATGCTAACGTCATCGGGGGGCCAGTCTCCAAGTCGCAGCCCCGTGCCCCCCGGAGCCGGTGGCTATCTGAACTCTATGCATTCGCTGGTCAACAGCGTCCCGTATGAGCCCCAGTCGCCCCCGCCCTTCTCCAAGCCCCCCCAGGGTACCTACGGGCTGCCCCCCGCCTCCTACCCTGCGTCCCTGCCCAGCTGCGCACCCCCGCCACCCCCACAGAAGCGCTACACGGCGGCAGGGGCGGGCGCAGGGGGCACCCCCGACTATGACCCGCACGCTCATGGCCTGCAGGGCAACGGCAGCTATGGGACCCCACACATACAGGGAAGCCCCGTCTTCGTGGGGGGCAGCTATGTGGAGCCCATGAGCAACTCCGGGCCAGCCCTCTTTGGTCTAACTCACCTCCCCCACGCTGCCTCGGGCGCCATGGACTATGGGGGTGCCGGGCCGCTGGGCAGCGGCCACCACCACGGGCCGGGGCCTGGGGAGCCGCACCCCACCTACACGGACCTTACCGGCCACCATCCTTCTCAGGGAAGAATTCAGGAAGCACCCAAGCTCACCCACCTGTGATAGTGGGCTTGGGGCTACGCGCCAGGAGAGTCTCCCCCCACCCACCTTTTTTCTTTGGTTGCTTTTTTTTTTTTTTTTTTTTAGGTTCTTCCTGCCCTTTCCTTCCTTCCTTTTCTCTCTTCTCCGCCCCGCACTCCGTTTCCCGGTTTCCCCCCTCGTTGGTAAGGCGTTTTTATAGTTTATGTGACGTAGCAATCTTGGTTGCTGGAATGGCTGTATCATAGCGATATTTATCTCTTCCTGCTCCTCGATAGGCCACTGGCCCTGCACCCTTTACCTTCTCCACTCTTTGATCAGAAACAGGGTATATGAACAAATTTTCTAGTCGAGTTTTCAATGTGAATTTGTTCTTACATTATGGCTCCCGAGGGGAAGCGATTACTTTTTTTAATTTTAAATTTTTTTTTTAATTGCACTTCTTGTAAAGAGTGAGAAAAAAAATCAAAGGCGCTTTGAAACAGGGGCTCTCTGTGCAAGGATGACTAAGTGTACGTCTTTCCGTGTGTGTATGCTGGTGAACAGTCAGATTTATTTATATTTTTTTGCAAGCATTGAATAATCTAAGTTTTAAATATTATTTATCCCCATCCGTTCGTATTTATATTAAAGAATTCTGTACCCTGATGGTTCAGAAGGGTTCTTGGGCCTTTTGTTCAATTGTGTATTGGCGTACTTAGAATTTTTTTTATTTGAAAGAGAAATATAATTCCTTTAAACGGTAACGATACAATAAAACCAGAGAAGATCCAGCTTTTGAAAACAGTGATTTAGGTTTGTAACATCCGGCAAAACTGAAAAAAAAAATCTGTAAACGCGAAAAATACTAGATTTGTTTTGAGAGTTCTTCATTCCTTGCTGCTCACATTCTGAGAAACAAAAAGAAATAAAGTTTTTATTCTGAATAATATCCGTGTTAAGAAGGGGTTCTTTGGCCGAA